GAGTTCAAGTTCCGCCTGGGCAACAGAGCAAGTCCTCACCTCTATAACAAACAAACAAACAAACAAACAAACAAACAACAAAATAAAGTTTTTTAAAAAGTGTTTGCTCACTGGCAATGCACAAGGGGCTTTAAGTGTATCCCACCTTCATGCTCCACAGAGCTTCACACTTTCCCTTCATCCAGAGGACACCTCCAGTGGACTGGACCATCCCTTTTCCGTGGTTAAACTAATTCAGCAAGGGACTAGGGATGTTTTCATGAGGAGTTTGGGAGCTTGACGCTGGTGGCTGTTGATTGTTCTCCAAGCTGTGTGGGATCCCATATCCAAAATACATAGCAAATCCTAGCAGGGAAATGAGACAATGAAAGGAAATGTAGTCACCCCTTCCCTTATAAATGCCCTATAGCGATTATACTGTGGTTTGTTTATTTGGAGGTTTTCTTGTTTCTTTTATTTAGAAATAGAGCTTCGCTCCATTGCCCAGGCTGGAGTGCAGTGGCATGATCATGGCTCACTGCAGCCTCGACCTCCTGGGTTCAAGCGATCCTCCCACCTCAGCCTTCAGAATAGATGTGACTACAGGCAGGTGCCACCGTGCCTGGCTAATTTTTTTTTTTTTTTTTTTTTTTTTTTGAGACAGCATCTCACTCTGTCACCCAGGCTGGAGTGCAGTGGCACAATCTCAGCTCCTGTCGCCTGCGCTGGAGTGCAATGGCATGATCTCGGCTCACCGCAAACTCTGCCTCCTGGGTTCAAGCAATTCTCATGCCTCAGCCTCCTGAGTAGGTGGGATTACAGGCGCCCGCCACCACGCCCGGCTACTTTTTTGTATTTTTAGTAGAGATGGGGTTTCACCATGTTGGCCAGGCTGTTCTTGAGCTCCTGATCTTAGGTGACCCACCTGCCTTGGCCCCCTGAAGTGCTGGGATTATAGGTGCGAGCCACTGCGTGCGGCCAGTTTTTTATTTTGGTAGAGGTGGAGTCTCGCCATGTTGCCCAGGCTGGTCTGGAGCTCCTGGTCTCAAGCGATGCTCCTGCCTTCATCTCCTGAGTAGCTGGGACTACAGGCACACCCCACACTGTTAGCCTGAGACAGCTATAGGGAAAGGTCGCAGGAAGAGTGTTGGGCTCAGACACCCAAGAGGCCTCTTTTTTTCCAGGAAGCCACTCACCAATCAACATCCAGACTCCACATTGGGCCCAGGTCTCAGTGGTCATCTGCATCATCAGGTAAACATGTGCAGAGATGCTGACCAGAGGAGAACAGGCAACAGGGGGACCTGCAGGCAAAGCGTTAACCGTGAGCACACCACGAACGTCTGCAAGGGACCCAGCTACTTAAATCCGGATTTGATCTTTGCTAGTTCTTATCCCTGGACCTGAACCCAGGCGCACATCTGGATTAGAAGATGCCAGGCTCAGAGGATCTTCGTAAAGGTAAGCCAGAAAAAATGAGAACCGAAGCAAAGTCCCATTTGTGTCTTTTTCCTCCTCTTTCAAGGCAAGGACCAGATGCATTCACACAGGAAACGAACCATGTTCACTAAGAAGCAACTGGAAGATCTGAACATCTTGTTCAATGAGAACCCATACCCAAACCCCAGCCTTCAGAAAGAAATGGCCTCGAAAATAGACATACACCCAACAGTACTGCAGGTTGGAAAATGATCCCTCTTCTCACTAAACTGCCACCCCATTCTCTTCTCTCTCTTCCCTTCAGGTCTGGTTCAAGAATCACAGAGCAAAACTCAAGAAAGCGAAATGCAAGCATATTCATCAAAAACAAGAAACTCCACAACCGCCAATACCAGAGGGTGGGGTCTCCACCAGTGTCGGCCTGAGAAATGCAGACACACTACCCAGATTGCCCAACGCTGCTCACCCGATCGGCCTGGTGTACACGGGTCATCGAGTCCCCTCATTCCAGCTCATCCTGTACCCCAACCTCAAGGTCCCTGCAAATGACTTCATTGGCCACAGAATAGTCCATTTTGGCTGCTGCCGAGATCCTAATATATACTGCCTCTACCCCATTTTGGAATCCCAAGTTTGCGCTCCAAGCTTCCATTCTGGCTCTCCTGCCTGTTCATCTAACCAAAGTCGAGAGAGATGATAAATACAAAAAGTCACATGTTGTAATGATGTGTGTGTGGTACTGTGACATTTGCGTT